AGTTGAGTAGACACATGACAAACAAGTTTTTGAGAATGCTTCTGTCTAGTTTTTATGGGAAGAGATTTCCTATCCACAATAGGCCTCAAAGCGCTCCAAATGTCCACTTCCAGATACTACAAAAAGCGTGTTTCAAATCTGCTCTATGAAAGGGAATGTTCAACTCTGAGACTTGAATGGAAACATCACAAAGACGTTTCTCAGAAGGCTTACGTCTACTTTTTATATGAAGAGAATCCCGTTTCCAACGAAATCCTCAAAGCTGTCCAAATATCCACTTGCAGAGTTTACAAAAAGAGTGTGTGAAAGCTGCTCTATCAAAACAAACTTTCAACACTGTTAGTTGAGTACAGACATCCCAAATAAGTTTCTGAGAATCCTTCTGTCTAGATTTTATGGGAAGATATTTCCTTTTTCACCATAGGCCTCAAAGCGCTCCAAATGTCCACTTCCAGATACTATAAAAAGACTGTTTCAAACCTGCTCTGTGAAAGGGAATGTTCAACTCTGTGACTTGAATGCAAACGTCATAAAGAAGTTTCTGAGGATGCTTCTTCTTTCTATATAGAGATATTCCCGTTTCCAACGAAATCCTCAAAGCAATCCAAGTATCCACTTGCAGATTCCACAAAAAGCGTGTTTCGAATCTGCTCTATCAAAAGAAAGGTTCAACTCTATTAGTTCAGTACACACATGAGGAACAAGTTTCTGAGAATGCTTCAGTCTGGTTTTCATAGGATGAAGTTTTATTTATCACCATAGGCCACAAGCGCTCCAAATGCCCACTTCCAGATACCACAAAAAGAGTGTTTCAAACCTGCTCTATGAAAGGGATTGTTAAACTCTGTGACTTGAATGCAAACATCACAAAGTAGTTTCTGAGAATACTTCTGTCGAGATTTTATATGAAGCTATTCCCGTTTCCAACGAAATCCTCAACGCTATCCAAATATCCACTTGCAGATTCTTCTAAAAGAGAGTTTGAAAACTGCTTCAGGTAGCTCTATAGTTTTCCTCGCATTCTTGAATCGGGAAATGGCCGCTGTGTGGTTGCAACGGAGATAAATTCCCGTAACCGCGATTCGGCGTGTCAGGAATTCGAATTTAGAGTTTAATTTCTCAGAGCATTCTCTCCAGGAAGAATTTTTACAGTATCTCAAAGACTTCACTTGACTTCTTGATCCTGCATAAACCCAAGGAGAAAAGAAATGGGTCGCTCCAATTCTAGATCACATTCTTCAAGGTCAAAGTCTAGATCACAGTCTAGTTCTCGATCAAGATCAAGATCTCATTCTAGAAAGAAGCGATACAGGTCTCGTTCCAGAACATATTCAAGGTCTCGTAGTAGAGATCGTATGTATTCTAGAGATTATCGTCGTGATTATAGAAATAATAGAGCAATGAGACGACCTTATGGGTACAGAGGAAGGGGTAGAGGGTATTATCAAGGAGGAGGAGGTAGATATCATCGAGGTGGTTATAGACCTGTCTGGAATAGAAGGCACTCTAGGAGTCCTAGACGAGGTCGTTCACGTTCCAGGAGTCCAAAAAGAAGATCCGTTTCTTCTCAAAGATCCAGAAGCAGATCTCGCCGGTCATATAGATCTTCTAGGTCTCCAAGATCATCCTCTTCTCGTTCTTCATCCCCATATAGCAAATCTCCTGTTTCTAAAAGACGAGGGTCTCAGGAAAAACAAACCAAAAAAGCTGAAGGGGAACTCCAAGAAGAGAGTCCGTTGAAAAGTAAATCACAGGAGGAACCGAAAGATACATTTGAACATGACTCATCTGAGTCTATCGATGAATTTAATAAGTCGTCAGCCACATGCGGTGATATTTGGCCTGGCCTTTCAGCTTATGATATAGTCCTAGATCACCCCATAGTCCTTCACGTGATATTTGGCCTGGCCTTTCAGCTTATGATATAGTCCTAGATCACCCCATAGTCCTTCACCTATTGCTACACCACCTAGTCAGAGTTCATCTTGCTCTGATGCTCCCATGCTCAGTACAGTTCACTCTGCAAAAAATACTCCTTCTCAGCATTCACATTCCATTCAGCATAGTCCTGAAAGGTCTGGGTCTGGTTCTGTTGGAAATGGATCTAGTCGATACAGTCCTTCTCAGAATAGTCCAATTCATCACATCCCTTCACGAAGAAGTCCTGCAAAGACAATCGCACCACAGAATGCTCCAAGAGATGAGTCTAGGGGCCGTTCCTCGTTTTATCCTGATGGTGGAGATCAGGAAACTGCAAAGACTGGGAAGTTCTTAAAAAGGTTCACAGATGAAGAGTCTAGAGTATTCCTGCTTGATAGGGGTAATACCAGGGATAAAGAGGCTTCAAAAGAGAAAGGATCAGAGAAAGGGAGGGCAGAGGGAGAATGGGAAGATCAGGAAGCTCTAGATTACTTCAGTGATAAAGAGTCTGGAAAACAAAAGTTTAATGATTCAGAAGGGGATGACACAGAGGAGACAGAGGATTATAGACAGTTCAGGAAGTCAGTCCTCGCAGATCAGGGTAAAAGTTTTGCTACTGCATCTCACCGGAATACTGAGGAGGAAGGACTCAAGTACAAGTCCAAAGTTTCACTGAAAGGCAATAGAGAAAGTGATGGATTTAGAGAAGAAAAAAATGATAAACATAAAGAGACTGGATATGTGGTGGAAAGGCCTAGCACTACAAAAGATAAGCACAAAGAAGAAGACAAAAATTCTGAAAGAATAACAGTAAAGAAAGAAACTCAGTCACCTGAGCAGGTAAAGTCTGAAAAGCTCAAAGACCTCTTTGATTACAGTCCCCCTCTACACAAGAATCTGGATGCACGAGAAAAGTCTACCTTCAGAGAGGAAAGCCCACTTAGGATCAAAATGATAGCGAGTGATTCTCACCGTCCTGAAGTCAAACTCAAAATGGCACCCGTTCCTCTTGATGATTCTAACAGACCTGCTTCCTTGACTAAAGACAGGCTGCTTGCTAGTACACTTGTCCATTCTGTCAAGAAGGAGCAAGAATTCCGATCCATCTTTGACCACATTAAGTTGCCACAGGCCAGCAAAAGCACTTCAGAGTCATTTATTCAACACATTGTGTCCTTGGTTCATCATGTTAAAGAGCAATACTTCAAGTCAGCTGCAATGACCCTAAGCGAGCGGTTCACTTCGTATCAGAAAGCCACTGAAGAACATAGTACTCGGCAAAAGAGCCCTGAAATACACAGGAGAATTGACATCTCACCAAGTACCCTGAGGAAGGATACCCGTTTAGCAGGGGAAGAGAGAGTTTTTAAAGAAGAAAATCAAAAGGGAGATAAAAAATTAAGGTGTGACTCTGCTGACCTTCGACATGACATTGATCACCGTAGAAAAGAAAGAAGTAAAGAACGGGGAGATTCCAAGGGCTCCAGGGAATCCAGGGGATCAAGAAAGCAGGAAAAAACTCCGAAAGATTACAAGGAATACAAATCTTACAAAGATGACAGTAAACATAAAAGAGAGCAAGATCATTCTCTATCTTCATCCTCTTCAGCATCACCTTCTTCTCCCAGTTCTCGAGAAGAAAAGGAGAGTAAGAAGGAAAGAGAAGAAGAATTTAAAACTCACCATGAAATGAAAGAATACTCAGGCTTTGCAGGAGTTAGCCGACCACGAGGAACCTTTCATGACGACAGAGATGATGGTGTGGATTATTGGGCCAAAAGAGGAAGAGGTCGTGGTACTTTTCAACGTGGCAGAGGGCGCTTTAACTTCAAAAAATCAGGTAGCAGTCCTAAATGGAATCATGACAAATACCAAGGGGATGGGATTGTTGAAGATGAAGAAGAGACCATGGAAAATAATGAAGAAAAGAAGGACAGATGCAAGGAAGAAAAGGAATAATAAATATGAAGTAAGATTACAACAGAGCAGAACTTGCACCCACCGTTTTTTTTTTTACCTGATTTTTGTTTTCAAATAAGAATGTAAGCATTTTACTTAAATTTTACTGTTTGCAAGTAGTCTATAGAAATTTTGTTGTAAGTCTTCAAATATCTTGATA